GGAGGCATCATGCTACCTGACTTCAAACTATACTACAAGGCTACAGTAACCAAAACAGCATGGTACTGGTACCAAAACAGAGATATAGACCAATGAAACAGAACAGAGCCCCCAGAAATAATGCCGCATATCTACAACTATCTGATCTTTGACAACATTGTATCCAACAGCTGCAGAATGTACATTCTATTCATCAGCACGTGGAAAATTCTATGTAATAGGCTATATGATAGGCCAAAAAGAAGTCTCAACAAATTCTTAAAAATTGAAATTACATCAAGTACTCTCTCAGACTAGAGTGGAATAAAACTAGAAATCAACTCCAAAAGAAATCTTCAAAACCATGAAAATACATGGAAATCAAATAACCTGCTCCTGAATGATCACTGGGTAAACAATGAAATCAAGATGAAAATTAAAATATTCTGTGAACTGAATGATAATAGTGAAAGAACCTATAAATTTCTGGGATACAGCAAAAGTGATGCTAAGAGGAAAGCTGATAGCGTTAACCTACGTCAAAAAGTGTGAAAGAGCACAAATAGACAATGTTCCTAATGTCACACCTCAAGGAACTAGAGAAACAAAAACAAACCAAAACCAAACACAGCAGAAGAAAAGAAATAACCAAGATCAGAGCGGAATGAAATGTAATTGAATTAAACAAAACATTACAAAAGAAAAATGAAACAAAAAGCTGGTTCTTTTAAAAGATAAATAAAATTGATAAACCACTGGCAACATTAACCCAGAAAAGAAGAGAGAATATCCAAATAAGCTCAATTAGAAATGAAATGGGGGATATTACAACCGACACCACAGAAATACAAAAGATCATTCAAGGCTGCTATGAACTTGCGCATAAACTAGAAAACCTAGAGGAGATGAATAAATGCCTGAAAAGATACAAATCTTGTAGCTTAAATCAGGAAGAATTAGAAACCCTGAACAGACCAATAACAAGCAGCAAGATTGAAATGGCAATTTAAAAATTACCAACAAGAAAAAAAGTTCAGGATGGGACAAATTCACAGCTGAATTCTATCAGACATTGAAAGAACATAGGTACAAATCCTATTGGCACTATTCCACAAGATAAAGAGAGAATCCTTCCTAAATCATTCTGTGAAGTGAGTATCACCCTAACACCAAAACCGGGAAAAGACATAACCAAGAAAGGAAACTACAGACCAATATCCCTGACTAATATAGATACAAAAATCCTTAACAAAATGCTAGCTAACCAAGTCCAGCAGCATATCAAAAACATAATCCACCATGATCAAGTGGGCTTCATACTAGGGAATCAGGGATGGTTTAGCATAAGCAAGTCAATAAATGTGATACACCCCATAAACAGAATTAAATACAAAAATCACCTGATTGTCTCAATAGATGAAGAAAAAGCATTTGACAAAAGCCAGCAGCACTTTATGATTGAAATCCTCAGCAAAATCAGCATAGAAGAGACATACCTGAATGTAATAAAAGCCATCTATGGCAAACACACAGCCAACATTATACTGAATGGAGAAAAGTTGAAAGCATTTCCTCTGAGAACTGGAACAAGACAAGGATGCCCACTCTCACCACTTCTGTTCAACATAGTACTGGAAGTCCTAGCAAGAGCAATCAGACAAGACAAAGAAATAAATGCTGTCCATATTGGTAAAGAGGAAGTCAAACTGCCACTATTTGCTGATGATATGATCAGATACCTAGAAAACCCTAAAGACTTTCAAAAAGCTCCAAGAACTGATAAATGAATTCAGCAAAGTTTCAGGATACAAAATTAATGTACACAAATCAGTAGCTCTGCTATACACCAACAGTGACCAAGCTGAGAATCAAATCAAGAACTCAATCCCTTTCACAATTGCCACAAAGTAAATAAAATACTTACAAATATACATAACTCAGAGGGTGAAAGACCTCTACAAGGAAAACTACAAAACACTGCTGAAAAAAGTCACAGATAACACAAACAAATGGAAATACATCCCATCCTCATGGATGGGGAAAATCAATATTGTGAAAAAGACCATACTGTTAAAAGCAACCTACAAATGTAATGCAATTCTCATCAAAATGACACCATCATTCTTCACAGAACTAGAAAAAACAACCCTAAAATTCATATGGAACCAAAAAAAGAGCCTGCATAACCAAAGGAGGACTAAGCAAAAAAAGAAAAAAAAAAATTTGGAGGCATCACATTACCCAACTTCAAACTATACTATAAGGCCATAGTCACCAAAACAGCATGATACTGGTATAAAAACAGGCACATAGACCAATGGAACAGAACAGAGAACCCAGAAATAAACCTAAATGCCTACAGCCAACTGAACTTCAACAAAGCAAACAAAAACATAAAGTGGGAAAAGGACAGCCTATTCAACAAATGGTGCTGGCATAATTGGCAAGCCACATGTAGGAGAATGAAACTAGATCCTCATCTCTCACTTTATACAAAAATCAAGTCAAGGTGTATCAAGGACTTAAATCCAAGACCTGAAAGTGTAAAAATTATAGAAGACAACATTGGAGAAATCCTTCTAGACATTGGCTTAGGCAAAGACTTCATGACCAAGAACCCAAAAGCGAATGCAACTAAAACAAAAATAAATAAGTGGGACTTAATTAAACTAAAATGCTTCTGCACAACAAAAGGAACAGTCATCAGAGTAAACAGACAATGCACAGATTGGGAGAAAATCTTTACAATCTATCCATCCAACAGAGGACTAATATCCGGAATCTCCTGGGAACTCAAACAAATTAGCAAGAAAAAACAAATAACCTCATCAAAAAGCGGGGTAAGGACATAAATACACAATTCTCAAAAGAAGATATACAAATGGCCAACAAACATAAAAAATGATCAACATCACCAATGATCAGGGAAATGTTAATCAAAACCACAATGTAATACCACCTTACCCCCCCCCAAAAGAATGATCATAATCAAAAAACAAAAACTAATAGATGCTGGTATGGATGTGGTGAAAAGGGAACACTTCTACACTGCTGGTGGGAATGTAAACTAGTACAACCACTAGAAAAAACAGTGTGGAGATTCCTTAGGGAACTAAAAGTAGAACTAACATTTGATCCAGCAATCCCACTACCCACAGAAAAAGTCATTATACAAAAAAGATATCTGCACATGCATGTTTATAGCAGCACAATTCACAATTGCAAAAATGTGGAACCAGCCCAAATGTTCATCAATCAATGAGTGGATAAAGAAATTGTGGTGTGTGTGTGTGTGTGTGTGTATGCACACACATACATATACATACATATATATATATATATAGTGGAATACTACTCAGTCATAAAAAGGAATGAATTAACGGCATTTGCAGCAACCTGAATGGAATTGGAGACTATCATTCTAAGTGAAGTAACTCGGGAATAAAAAACCAAACATTGTATGTTCTCACTCATAAGTGGGAGCTAAGCTCTGAGGATATAAAGGCAGAAGAATGATACAACGGACTTTGGGAACACTTGGAAAGGATGAGAGGGAGGGCTGAGGGATAAACGACTGAAAATTGGGTTCAGTGTAAACTGCTCGGGTGATACGTGCACCAAAATCTCACAAATCACCAATAAAGAACTTACTCATGTAACCAAATACCACCTGTTCCACCAAAAACCAATGGAAATTTTAAAAATTATTAAAAAATAAAAAAGAATGAAGTGTGCTTACGAGATCCAGAAAATTGCCTCAAGTAGGGGAAAAAAAAACCCACAGAGTTACTTGCTTTACAGAGGATGTAGAGAGATCAGGGTAGAATGTTTATTCAAATAAATAATAACAAAAAGTGTTTCAAACCTTGAGAAAAAATATAAATATCCAAATACAAGAATGTTAAAGAACACCAAGAAGACTCAAACTAAGTAAGATGACTGCAAGGCATATAATAATCAAGCTCACAAAAGTCAAGGACAAATAAAGGATCCTAAAGTCGGCAAAAGAAAAAACCAAATAACATGTAAAGGACCTCTGACACATCTGTCAGCAGACTTCTTAGCAGAAACCTTGCAAGCCAGTAAAGAACAGGATGACATATTGAAAGTGCAGAAGGAAAAAACTGAAAGCTGAGAATACTGCCAGCAAAGTTATCTTTAACTTGAGAATATCCAGCAAAGTGATCCTTAAAACATGAAGTACAGATAGACTTTCACAGAGAAAAGCTGATGAAATTCATCAACAGACCTGTCTTTCAAGTAATACTGTGTTCTTCAATCTGAAAGGAAATGACACAAAAAGGCAAGAAATCATCTGGAGATCTAAAACTCACTGATAAATGTAGACACATAGATAAATTTGGAATATTATAGTACTGTACTTGTATATAAACCACTTATATCTTTACTGTGAAGACTAAAAGACAAAGCTATCAAAAATAATAACAGGCTAGGCATGGTAGTTCATGCCTATAATCCCAGCATTTTGGGAAACCAAGATGGGTCAATCACCTGAGATCAGGAGTTCAAGACCAGCCCAGGCAACATGGAGAAACCCCCTGTCTACCAAAAATACAAAGAAATAGCTTAGCATGGTGGTGCATTCCTATGGTTCTAGCTACTCAGGAGGCTTAGGTAAAAGGATCACTTGAGCCTGGGGGGCAGAGGTTGCAGTGAACCAAGATTATGTCACTGTACTCCAACTTGGGTGATAGAGTGAGATCCTATCTCAATAATAATAATAATAATACGAGCAATTTTAAGAGACAGACAATATAAAAAGATATATAGAAACAACAAAAAGTCGTAAGGGGGGATGGAGTTAAAGTGTAGCATTTTTTCAGTTTTCTCTTTTTTTCTCCACCATCGTCCGAGTTAAGTTGTCTTTAGTTTAAAGCAATTCGTTAGAATAGTCTTGCAAGTCTCCTCGTATCCATGAAGCAAAAGCCTGTAACAAATATACAAAAAATATAAAGCAAGGAATTAAGATATACTACCAGAAAAAAATCACTTATACACAAAGAAGGACAGAAATAAAGAAAAAAAGGACTTAGAAAACAAGCAGGAAGCAAATAACACAATGAAAGTTGTAAGTCCTTACCTATCCGTAATAATATTGGCAGTAAATGGAATAAATGATCTAATCAAAAGACCTAGAGTGGCTGAATGAATCAAAAAATAAGACCCAAAGTAGATTCTGTGTACAAGAAACTAATTTTACTGATAAAGACATACAACAGACCTAAAATTAAAGAATGGAAAAAAGATATTCTATGCAAATGGAAACCAAAATAGAGCAGGAATAACTATACTTATATCAGACAAAGTAGATGTCAAGCCAAAAACTGTAAAAAGAAACAAAGAAGGTCATTATATAATGATAAAGGGGTCAATACAGCAGAGGATATAATAATTGTAAATATATATGCATCCAGCACCAGTGCACAGAGATATATTTAAAAATATTAGTACAACTAAAGAGAGAGGTAGATCCCAAAACGATAACAAGTGTGGACTATAACACCCCACTTTCAACATGGTAAAGATCATCTAGACAAAAAAATTAACAAAGAAATATCAGACTTAATCTGCACCATAAACTTGGAGGACCTCTTACACACTTACAAAACATTTCACCCAAAAGGAGCAGAATACACATTCTTCTCCTCAGCACATGGAACATTCTCCAAGACAGACCATATGTTAGGCCACAGAATAAATCTCAACAAATTTTTAAAATATTAAAATTATATCAAGTATCTTTTCTAACTACAATGGAATAAAACAATAGAAATAAATAACCAGAATTTGAAAACTATACAAATACATGAATATTAAACAACATGTTCCTGAATGACCAATGGGTCAAGGAAGAAATTAAGAAGGAAATTTTTAAAGTTTCTTGAAACAAATGAAAATGAAAGCACAACATACCAAAACCTACAGAACACAGCAAAAGCAATACTAAGAGGAAAGACTGTAGCAATAAATGCCTAAGTCAAAAAAGCATAAAAACTTCAAATAAACAACCTAAAAATGCACCTTAAAGAAGTAGAAAATTAAGAACAAATCAAACCTTGAGTTAGTAGAAGGAAAGAAATAATAAAAATCAGAGCAGAAATAAAATTGAAACTGAAAGACAATGCAAAAGATCAATTAAACAAAAAGCTGGCTTTTTGAAAACATGACAAAAATCTACAAACCTTCAGCTAGACTAAGAGAAGACTCAAATAAATAAAATGACAGATGAAAAATTAGACCGGGGTGTGGGGGGCAAGGGGAGGGAGAGCATTAAGACAAATAGCTAATGCATGTGGAACTTAAAACCTAGATGATGGGTTGACAGGTGCAGCAAACCACCATGACACACATATACCTATGTAACAAACCTACACTTTCTTCAGTTGTATCCTAGAACTTAAAGTAACATTTAAAAAAAAGAAAAAGAAAAATGAGACATTATAATAACACAGAAAATAAAAAAATTGTTACAGATGATTATGAGCAGTGCCAATAAATTTAAAAACCTAGAAGAAATGGGTAAATTCCTAGACACATACAACCTACCAAGATTGAACCATAAAGAAATAGAAAACCTGAACGGACCAATAATAGGTAATGAGATAGCAATGGTAATAAAATATCTCCCATCAATGAAAAGCCCATGATCTTGTGGCTGCACTGCTGAATTCTACCAAAAATTTAAGGAAGAACTAATACAAATCCTACTCAAACCATTCCAAAAAATCAAATAGGAGGGAATGCTTCCAAACTCATTCTTGGAAGGCCAGCCTTATTCAGATGTCATAACCAAAGACACCCCAAAAAAGAACATTATACGCCAATATTACCAATAAATATACATGCAAAAATCCTCAACAAAATACTAGCAAACTGAATCCAACAACAAATTTCAAAGATCATTCACATGATCAAGTAGGATTAATCTTAGGGATGCAATGATGGTTCAACATACACAAATCAATAAACGTGATATATCACATAAATAGAATAAAGTACCAAAACCATATGGGCATTTCAATAGATGCCAAAAAAAATTCAATGAAATTTAACATCGTTTCATGAAAAAAACTCTCAACAAAATGGATATAGAAGGAGCATATCTCAAAAGAATAAAGGTCATATATGACAAACACAGCTAGCATCATATGAAATGGGAAAAAACCTGAAAGCCTTTTGTCTATGACCTGGAACAAGACAAAATGACTGCTTTTACCACACACAAAAAAATTAGTTTCATGGGGTACATGTGTGGGCTTTTTACATAAATACACTGCATAATGCTGGGGTTTGGGCTTCTACTGAACCCATCACCCAAATAGCTAACATAGTACTCGATAGGCAGTTTTTCAATCATTCCTCTCTTCCTCCCTCTTTTTGGAAATCCTAGTGTCTATTATTTACATCTTTATGCCCATATGCACCCATTTTTTGCCTCCCGTTTATAAGTGAGAACATGCAGCATTTGATTTTCTGTTTCTGCATTCATTCACGTAGGATAATAGCCTTCAGCTGCATCGCTGATGCTGAAAAGGGCATGATTTTATTTTCTGTGGCTGTGTAGTATTCCATGGTGCTTTTACCACTTTTTTTTTTTTTTTTTTTTGAGACGGGGTCTCGCTCTGTTGCCCAGGCTGGATGGAGTGCAGTGGCAGGAGCTCGGCTCACTGCAAGCTCTGCTTCCCGGGTTCACGCCATTCTCCTGCCTCAGCCTCCTGAGTAGCTGGGACTACAGGCACCTGCCACCACGCCAGGTTAATTTTTCTATTTTTTTTTTTTTTTTTTTTGGTAGAGATGGGGTTTCACTGTGTTAGCCAGCTTTCACCACTTTTATTCAACATAGTACTGGAAATTCTAACAAGAGCAATTAGGTAAGAGAAAGAAACAACACCCAAATTGGGAAGGAAGAAGTTAAATTCTCTTTATTTGCAGATAATATGATTTTATATTTAGAAAAAATCTAAAGATCCCACCAAAAACGAACTGTAACTAAGAAACTGATTTTATTTATAAAACCAACATACAAAAATCAGTAGCACAAATGCCAACTGTGTAAAAAAAGAAATCAAGAAAGCAATCCCTTTTACAATGACTACAAAATATAAAATACCTAGAAATAAACTAAACCAAAGAAATGAAAGATGTCTGCAATAAAAATTATAAAACATTGATACAAAATAAAGACAACACAAAAATAGAAAAGTATCCATGTTCATGAGTTGGACTAATTAATATTGTTAAAATGTCCATACTACTCCAAGTTATCTACATATACATAAACTCAATCTCTGTCAAAACACCAAAGACATTCTTTATGGAAACAGAAAATAAACAGTCCTAAAATTCATATGGAGCTACAGAAGGATCAGAATGGCCAAAGCAATCCTGAAGAAAAAGAACTAAGCTGGGGCATCAAATTACCTGACTTCAAATTATACTATAAACCTATGGGGACAGGCGTGGTGGCTCACACTTGTAATCCCAGCACTTTGGGAGGCCAAGGCGGGCGGATCACGAGGTCAGGAGATCGAGACCATCCTGGCTAACATGCTGAAACCCCGTCTCTACTAAAAATACAAAAAAATTAGCCCAGTGTGGTGGCGGGCACCTGTGGTTCCAGCTACTCGGGAGGCTGAGGCAGGAGAATGGCGTGAACCCAGGAGAAGGAGCTCGCAGTGAGCCAAGATTGCACCACTGCACTCCAGCTGAGCAAGACTCCGTCTCAAAAAACAAACAAACAAACAAGCAAACAAAAAACCTGTGGTAACCAAAACAGCATGGTACTGGCATATGAATAGACACCACAAAATAGAGAACTCATAAATAAATCTATGCATTTATAGTCAACTTATTTTCAAAAAAGGAGCCAAGAACACACACTATAGAAAGGACACTCTCTGTAATAAATGTTGTTGGGAAAACTGGGTATCCATACACAGAAGAATGAAACTAGACATATCTATCTCTCACCATATACAACACTCAAATCAAAATGGATTAAAGACATAAATCTAAGACCTGAAATTGTGAAGCTACTAGAAGAAAACTTTGGGAAAAAGCTTCAGGACATTGGTCTGAGCAACGATTTCTTGAGTAAGACCTCAAAGCACAGGCAAAGGAAAAATGGGCAAGTGAAATCACATCAGCTAAAAAGCTTCTGCACAGCAAAGGAAACAATCATAAAATGAAGAGACAACCTAGGTAACAAGAGAAAATATTTACAAAGTATTCAACTGACGGGATTAATAATAAAAATATGTAAGAAATTCCAACAACTCAATAGTAAAAAATCAAATAATCTGATTTAAAAATGGGCAAAAGAGCTGAGTAGACATTTCTCAAACTAAGACGCACAAATGGACAACAGATATATAAAAAGTATTCTAAATCGCTAATCATCAGGTAATTGTATATCAAAATAGCAATGAGATATCATCTTACCCCAGTTAAAATGGCTATTATCAAAAAGACAGAAAATAAAAACTGCTGGTAAGGAAGTGAAGAAAGAGGTATCCTTGTAAATTGCTCGTGGGGATATAAATTAGCATAGCCATTATGAAAAACAGCGTGGTAGTTCCTCCAAAAACTAAAACTACAAATTCCCTAAGATCCAGCAATCTCACTATTGGGTATATATCCAAAAGAAAGGAAATCAGCATATCAACGAGCTATCTGCACTCACATATTTATTTGCAGCACTGATCACAATAGACAAGATATGGAATCAACTTAACTGTCCATCAATAAATAAATGGATAAAAAATGTGATATATATATATATATAATAAAATATTATTCCACCATAGATTAAGATTAACCTAACACTTATTTAACTTTTCAGATGTTAGCCAACATATTGTTTTTATTGTACACCCATTTGGTTTGTTGTCCTACAACATGTAACTGAAAACATCTTACTTGATATAGCAATCTAATATTGTTGATTATTTTCAGAATTATAGGATACTGTGAAAAACTGTAACTCACAAAAAAACACACAAAAATTAAAAATGACTTCACTTTATGCGAAATAGATAAGGTTTGTTAAGTATTGTAATCACATTCAAAAATAACTCTTTAAGCTTAAAATAAGCCAATACTTCTTCAAAGCAAGGTCTCCAAATCTAAAATATGCCTACATAATGCTTTGGAGAAACACTTAATGTATGTATTCGTGAGTGTGTATGCATATACAGAGAATTATATCTGTGAGTTATGTGATTGGATAGAGGTGTGTATTTGGAATTAAGAATCTATGGATAGGAATTTCTGGAACTGTACACAGAATTCATAGTTTTATACATGTGCATGTGCTTGGAGATATATATATATATACATACATACACATTTGCATATGGTCGTAAAGGATTCATGTCTCCATAAATGTATACACATGGTATTTCTATGTTAATTTGTATGTTTCCAAAGAATGTGAGAAATGTCTGAAAGATGGAAAACAGATGGAGCAAGAGAGCTGAGGGGAGGGGCTAGAGAGCTTGAAGGATCCAGCCAGCAGAGACAGGAAGAGAGAAAAGGCCACCTACAGGTTCCACTGTTGTGAATTGTGGAAAGGGAAGGAGGAGCCCAGGAGGGGCCCCAAGAAAAGAAAGGCAGATCTGCTCTGTGATTAGAATGGAAGACATCACTACTAAGAGGAAACTAACACTGTAGTCTTGTGCAGAAAAAGGGCAGAGACTACAGCCACTGCATCAGGGACTGGTGGCAGCCCAACGTGGCTGAGGGGTGGCCGCCACCAACAGGGAGGTAGACGGCCAGCGAGCGAAGCGCTGGGGACACCGCTGCAGTGCTCTTTGCCTGTCTCGCCGCGCTCCTACACACGCTCCTCATCTATGGATCCTACCCTCCCCGCTCTTGCAAGCAGTCACTCAGCGAGTCGCCTGTTGACCCTCCTTCGCCACAGGCTCACAGCAGAGGCAGCATCGAGGTATCCGATTTCGGCACGTGAGGCCCGCGATCCCCGGCGGTGGACGCCAGGCAGGGCAAGGCCATTAGTGGGCGCCAGAATGGAGAGGTGTCTCTCTATCCTCTCTCCTCCCCCAGCAGGCATGAAGACCCCCAACGCACAGGAAGCCGAAGGGCAACAAACCAGGGCAGCTGCAGGACGGGCCACTGGGTCTGCAAACATGACAAAGAAAAAAGTCTCCCAAAAGAAGCAGAGAGGCCGACCTTCATCCCAGCCCCGCAGGAACATCGTGGGCTGCAGAATTTCTCATGGATGGAAGGAAGGAGATGAGCCCATCACGCAGTGGAAAGGAACCGTTCTGGATCAGGTGCCTATAAATCCCTCTCTTTATCTGGTGAAATATGATGGAATTGACTGTGTCTATGGACTGGAACTTCACAGAGATGAAAGGGTTTTGTCTCTTAAAATTCTTTCTGACAGGGTGGCATCATCTCACATTAGTGATGCCAACCTTGCAAATACCATAATTGGCAAAGCAGTGGAACACATGTTTGAGGGAGAGCATGGTTCTAAGGATGAATGGAGGGGGATGGTCTTAGCTCAAGCACCTATCATGAAAGCCTGGTTTTATATTACCTATGAGAAAGATCCTGTCTTGTACATGTACCAGCTTCTAGATGATTATAAGGAAGGTGACCTCCGCATCATGCCAGAATCCAGTGAGTCTCCTCCAACAGAGAGGGAGCCAGGAGGAGTTGTAGATGGCCTAATAGGTAAGCATGTGGAATATACCAAAGAAGATGGCTCCAAAAGGATCGGCATGGTCATTCACCAAGTGGAAACCAAACCCTCTGTGTATTTCATCAAGTTTGATGATGATTTCCATATCTATGTCTACGATTTGGTGAAAAAGTCCTAACTGTTAGGGTAAAATTTGGCACATGTGTGGAAACAAATGTATAATTTGTAGACATGCAAAAAATGTTGCCTTTCAGTGTACTGAAAGCTTATGGAATCCCTGATAACTAAACATCTTTGCCAGCATTAACTGTTGTTTTGCTCTAAAAAATACAAATTTGTGAATACATGACATGCTGTCTGTAAGCCCTTTGTCTTGTTGAA